CGCAGAGGGAAAAAGGAACGACACAATCGGGCTTCCTAGCCGCTGGCGGACCCGATGGGGCGTCCTGCGAGGGTTCGGCGAGGGTTCTGCCAGGATAGTAGCATTGCGCCCAAGGAGTGAGAGGCACCCGGGGCTACTGGAGCCAGACCCTCAACCCGCCCTAGTGGGAGGCGAAGAACAACGAAAGCCTCGTATTCCCATTTCTCTAATGGCTAATGACATTAAAGGTTTTCATATGGTTATTTGCCATCTGCATATCTTCAGTGAAGTGTCTGTTTATGTCTTCTGACTATTTTCTAATTGGATTTTTAAAAATAATTGATTTTTGAGTTATTTACATATTCTAGATACTGGTTGTATGCCAGATATATGGCTTGTAAATATTTTCTCCTAGGTAAACCTTTTCAGTATCGTTACAGGGTCTTTCACAAAGCAAAAGTTTTAAATTTATGGAGTCTAATTCATCAACATTTCTTTTTACCGGTCTTGCCACTAATGTCAATTTAAGAACCTTTTGCCTAGCCTTAGACAATAGTTTGTTGTTTTTTAAAACCGTTTTGTAATTTTACTCGTCACAGTTATATCTAGCCACTTAATTTTTATGTAAGGGTTATTTTTGGCGGGGGGGAATCTATAGATGTCCTGTCTTTTCAGTATCATTTGTGGAAAAGATTATCTGTCCTGCATTAAACTGCTTTTGGACTTTCGTCTAAAATCAGTTGGACCGGTTTTTGTTGGCAAAGTTTTGCCTGAAGCTTATTCCAACAGGTGAGAAAAAGTCCACAGTTTAACAGTTCCTCCCCAACCTGTAACCCCGCCTTGAACTTCTGGACTAGCCCCTCGATTGTTGTAGATGCCAAGCGGACCTCGCGCCGCTCTGCGTTGGGCCAGCCCCTCACAGCTGGTTTCTTACCACGTATTGCGCAAGCGGAATCTATGCCTGTTACCCACACTCCCTGCGCCCCCGCACCCCGCTCCTGTGCGCAAGTCGGAATATAAAACCGCGGAGGAGTGAGCTCTTGGGGTGTCCAGTTGGTTGCCGCGGCAGTCTCTCCGAGCAGCGCATTTGTCTTCTAGGCTGCTTGGTTCGTGCCTCCGAGAAAGGTAAGTCTTTCTTTCGCTTTTTTAGGGGTACTTACCATCTCTCACCGTCTCACTTTCTTCCTAGGGGTCTCCTGCTGCCAGCTAAGTGTGGGAGAACTTGTGCACGTATCTCCCCTCCGAATCCCAACGATGGGTAACGCCAGCTTTGGCTCCAAGGAACAGAAGCTGCTGAAGCGGTTGCGGCTTCTGCCCGCCCTGCTTATCCTCCGCGCCTTCAAGCCCCACAGGAAGATCAGAGATTACCGCGTCGTGGTAGTCGGCACCGCTGGTGTGGGGAAAAGTACGCTGCTGCACAAGTGGGCGAGCGGCAACTTCCGTCATGAGTACCTGCCGACCATTGAAAATACCTACTGCCAGTTGCTGGGCTGCAGCCACGGTGTGCTTTCCCTGCACATCACCGACAGCAAGAGTGGCGACGGCAACCGCGCTCTGCAGCGCCACGTTATAGCCCGGGGCCACGCCTTCGTCCTGGTCTACTCAGTCACCAAGAAGGAAACCCTGGAAGAGCTGAAGGCCTTCTATGAGCTGATCTGCAAGATCAAAGGTAACAACCTGCATAAGTTCCCCATCGTGCTGGTGGGCAATAAAAGTGATGACACCCACCGGGAGGTGGCCCTGAATGATGGTGCCACCTGTGCGATGGAGTGGAATTGCGCCTTCATGGAGATTTCAGCCAAGACCGATGTGAATGTGCAGGAGCTGTTCCACATGCTGCTGAATTACAAGAAAAAGCCCACCACCGGCCTCCAGGAGCCCGAGAAGAAATCCCAGATGCCCAACACCACTGAGAAGCTGCTTGACAAGTGCATAATCATGTGAGCCCTGGGCCTTAAGAGCCAGCTCTTCCTATCCTGTAGCGTGTAGAAAACGTGGACTCATTTCACTATGTTACATGTACATGGTTGATTTTGTGCTGTTGTTTGGACTGTAACATCCATGTTGTCAATACGTATACCTTGTAAGTGGATAACTTTTCTTTTTCCCAGGCCAGAGAATTCAAATTGTTAAAACATTGGCATTTGAAGAGGAGAACAAAATGTAGCATGATGTATTTAAAGTAAGGCCTTTAGTAATGAATGTAATGAGAGAAAATGTTTTGAAAAGAACAAAACATCAAAATGAATAGAAAGAAAAATTGGAAGGCGTCCTTTTGGTAACCCGATTATTGTGTATTACCTTTAAATATTTCACATCCTGTAAGTGCTTAATCATATCTTTTAATTGTGTATTTAAGAAAAGTGTTTTCACAACAAAAGCTTTTGATAAATTGCTGCGTGACATATACTAAATAAAAAAATGAATATGTTGATCATTAGGGGTGTGGGAGCAGAGAAAATTGTGAAAGTGACTCTCACTAAAGATGTTAGTAGTTTCTCATGTCATTTAAAAATGTTTGAGTATTCTGCATAGCAGTTTGTAAAAGTGTAACAGCTTATTGACTTAATAAAGCTTTTCCTGCATGCAATCAGCTGTAAGAATTTGTCTCACCAGAAAACA